CCCCCGGGGTCCCCCGGCCCCTGCAGGGCTACTTGGGCGCAGAGCCGCGGAGGGTCTCCGTTCCTAGAGGTCCTCCTATCCCGGGCTGCCTGAGTCCTCGCCAGCATCCGCCCTCTCCCACTCCCATCCTTCCTGGATCCGCCTCTCGGTTCCCGAGGGACAGTCCCGACCGCAAACCCACGTAGAGTAAGGAATGTGGGACAGGCGACAGAAGTGGCATACGGTCCTGCGTTATCCCTCCGTCTCGCCACACCTTGTGTCTCCATCTCTCCCCACTTCCTTCCCTCCGTCTGTCATCTGTCATCCCCGGTCGCTCTAAGACCAGGATTCCAATTCGCCTAGTGAGGAATCTCACTAGGGGAATTTATCGCGACATCATAAATTAACGGGTTCATTTTGACTGAAAAAGCGAAGGACTTTTTTCAGGCAGAAAACAAGTCTCGTCTGGACGGTAAGGACTAGCTTTAGCAATTATATAATGGGGGGTGGGGAGGACCTTTTGTATAAATTTAATGAGCTGATGAGAAAGTTCTACGGTTTTGACAAAAAAGTCCACCTAAATATTCGACTGTATGCCAGAAATTACTACACGTTTAGATATCAACTAAAAATATACAAAGGATACACGGTGTTTTCAGAACCCTTTCAAGCGGTTCTTAAACAAAAAAGTCTAGTCCGATGCCCATTAGCGCCGCCCCCATCCCACCTCTTACCTCCCACCGAGCCCAGCGGGTGGGCAGGAGGGGCCTGATTTGGGGACCAGGAAGGAGGAAGGAAGGGTGGGGGCGGGGGACGGGGAAAGTGACGGGAGCAGTGAGAGCCGGAAATGAGTGGCTAGCGAGGCACCCAGGAGCGCCCTGTCCGGCGGCGCTCTAGCCCTCGCGCACTGTCTCTATGCTCCCCAGCGTCTAGTCTATTTATTGTCGCGGGGAAGCTGCGGCCGCCTCGCACCCGGAACAACAAAGCAAGGAAGACGGAGTCCGAGCCTCGGGGGCTCCTAGCAACGGGCCGGGGCGGGAGTTCCATGGAGACTGGGGAGCGCGCCCGTCTCATCCTCATCCTTGTCCTCCAGCTTCTCCTTCGCATCCGACGCAACCGGCAGCAGCGCTGCCGCCGCGTCCTCAGCCACCGCTCCCTCTTCCCACGGTAACCCCCTAGGCGACCCTGGGCACAGGGAGGTTTAATGACTTTATTTTGTTTTATTTCTCAGGATGTGATCTTCGTGGTGGAAAGCTAAATTTTAAAACCA